TTTGTGCAGCCCGGCTAGAGGTGAGCAAAGCCTCTGTGTTGCAAATCTCCAGGGCGCAGCCTCTCATTGTATTCAATGCAGATGACAGTCCCAAAGGCACCGCCCATACATTGTACAGACAGCTGGCCTGGCTCTCCGGATTGTGCAGGATAGGCCTTAATGGCAGAAGGTAGGGGAGAGGTGGGCGTCACAAAAGTGCTTGGGGAACTATAAAGTAAACAATGAAAAGCAGCACAGGAAGGTTCAGACATCACACAGGAGAAGCACAGGGTGTTCCCCTGGGTGGGGATTTAAAACAAGGGCCTCAAGTTCCCTGCCCTTGTCTCTGGGCAGAAGGGGCAGATAATGCTATGATACATTTTTTGTAGGTGGTGCCATTTGACTGCATTTAACCAACAAAGGTATGTATCGAAATCCACGTGGAGATTTTCATGGCAAAAGTAGAGCGAATTCACAAACTGCACTGTGTCTGGCAGCTTCAGACAAAAGCAATGGGAACAAATCACGACTCTTGTCCAGCAATTCTTCCTGTTTTGGAATGATCTTTGCTCAACAGCCCATCCATGAGTACAGGGCCCCCAAAGGCCAACAAGACAGGGACTCTCTCCAGGGACAAATGCCCCGCAGCTGAGAGAGGCCGCCCAGCTATCCAGCGGCCGCGCAGCCAGCCAAGATTTCAACACAGGTCTGCCCTATTTGGTCACCATCCCCGACAGTGCTGGGCCAGGCCATCATGTCACATTGGGGAGTTTTCCCTGCACTCCAGGGGGAATTCTCAACCACAACCTCTGTATCCGGTAGTGGCAGATGGAAAGAGAAACGGTTAGAAAAGCGTGGTTCTTGCGCAGGAAAGTTGGAGCAAAGAAGAGTTCAGAAGTGGGCGGGTGTGTGTTTAAAAAAAAAAAAGGGGGTGGAAACCCCACCAGCCAAGTCTGCAGAAAAAAAATAAATGAAGTCTGCCTATCTCCGGGCCAGAGCCCCTCCCCTCGGCCCGCGCGGGAGGAGTGTGACCCAGGTGCCGCTTCCTCTCGCCGCCGAGGGTCAGGAGCCCGGGAGCGCGACCCTCCCCCGGCCCGGCCTGGCCCGGCCTGGCCAGTCCCCGCGGTCTCTGCCCGGGCTGACGCCCAGGAATGTGGTCGACGAGAAGCCCCAACAGCACGGCGTGGCCTCTCAGCCTCGGTGAGTACCCGCCGTGGGGAAGGGTCCTGGGGATCACTGTCATCAACAAGGTTTGTCATTGCAGGAAGTCTCCAAGGACCCCCATGAAACACCTGCATTTCCTGTCATGATTTTGAGGCTGAAATCATCTTCCTCCTCCCAGAACACCTAGGTGTTCTAGTCTGAAGCCATCCTCACTCTCAACTCCCCTCCTTCGAGCCCTCACCCTGTGCCTGAATTCTTCCTTCTTTGCTGGGACAGATGGACAGGAGGAAGACAGGAAGTGGGGAACCCCTTCAACAACTCCTATGGCAGAGGGGAGCCATAGGAGATGGGCCGGGAAATGTAAAGACCAGCCCACGCAGGAAAAAAAGAGAACTTTTTAGCACAGTGTCATCTGAAAATGCAAGAGAAGAGAGGCTCTTGGTGGCAACAGAGGAGTGTGACTTCCAGCCTCAGGGCTAGCACCTGACCCCTGCTCTCCGTCCACATCTGAAAAATACCACTGGCCCTGAGAATCCATTGCAACTGAGGTTCTGCACCCCAACAGCTGCACTCAAGCTGCCAACTGAAGCAGAGAGCACTGCCCGCACTGCAGGGTTGTGCCTGTGTGCCCCGCTGCCTCCAGGGGTGGCTGCCTTCTGCCAGAGAATGGACAGCTGACATCCTGAGGACATAGAGAGTTAGTAGGAATGACTGTAGCCAATGGCAAATCCCATGGATGAAAAGCCACTCCCAACTCCACAAAGATGAGCATAGTGAAGGCTGCAGTTTAGTTGGTTCGTGGTTCCCCAGAAGGCTTTCAAACATTCAGCAGTTGTCATTCAGTGCCAGGCACCCAGTCTAATGCTGAGTATAGAGTTGTGAGCAAGACAAGCCTGAACGTGTGGAGCTTCCTGTCTGGTAGGGTGTTGCAGGGGGCCGGGGGGACCTTGTCTGACCTCAGATTCTTGTCCTCTGTTCACAGAGCCTGATCCGGGGATGGCCTCTGCCTCCACCACAATGCATACTACCACCATTGCAGGTGAGTTCTCATCACAGAGCCTCACCATAATGTCTGACCTCAGATTCTTGTCCTCTGTTCACAGAGCCTGATCCAGGGATGTCTGGATGGCCGGATGGCAGAATGGAGACCTCCACCCCCACCATAATGGACATTGTCGTCATTGCAGGTGAGCTCTCATCACAGAGCCCTTCAAGCAGCAGACTGACCCTTGCACCTCTTCCCACCTGCAGGTGTGATTGCTGCTGTGGCCATCGTCCTAGTCTCCCTCCTCTTCGTCATGCTGCGCTACATGTACCGGCACAAGGGCACGTACCACACCAATGAGGCCAAGGGCACGGAGTTTGCTGAGAGTGCAGATGCAGCCCTGCAGGGAGACCCTGCCCTCCAAGATGCTGGTGATAGCAGCAGAAAGGAGTACTTTATTTGAGGGACAACAGACTTCACTTCCCTGAATGCCTCCCCCATCTCCATCAGGAAAAATACACCCCATCGCCCAGCACCCCTGCTGATACCACCAGACAGAGAGAGAGAGCACTTGATTCTTCCCGAGATAGCCACCTGGAAACACTAGGTGCCTGCCCAGGGAGGAACGGAGGAGGACTCGCGCTACAAGAGGCCACTCCCAGGGACCCAGGGAGGCGATGGCCACCCCAGAGGCCACCTTTTGCTCCACGGAGGTGGGAGAAAATCTGGGCACATGGGGCCCCCTGGGCAGTGCAGGACAACATCAGCTCACTGGCAGGAAAGTCCTTGTTGAGGGTGAGGGGGTGCTGGGGTACCCGGGGGCTGGGGAAGCAAGGAAATAAGTCATCTGTATGCTGACTGGGGATAATGGCATCAAATGTCAGTCCTTGACATTTGGGGGGAACAGCAGGTGCCAGAGCTAAAAGGTACCTTTGTCTGCCATTGATCCAGCTCAGAACGATTGGAAATAAATTTGAAATGTAACCGAGCATTCCGAGTCCAACAGTATTACTGTAGTTA